CAAATTAACAAGGTCCCTGCTTTTAAGAATCTTACATTCTAGTTTGGGGGAAGCAGCCAATAAACTTGTAAAAAAAATTCAACTAGTGATAAATGCCATGAAATAAATAAAACAGAATACTGTAACAGAATAACTGTGAAAGGGTGAAAGGTGGCTGATTTAGACAAATTAGACAGGAATGAGTTCTCACAGCAGGAAGGGTCACCAGATAAAATACAGAACGTACAGTTACATTTGAATTTCAGGCAAACGATGAATACTTTTTTAGTCTAAGTATTTTCCAGGCACTGTTGGAGGTGTACTAAAGAAAAGTATTCATTTTTTTTCTCTGAAATTCTAATTTAATTTGGTGTCCTGTATTTCTATTTGCTAATTCTTGCAGGCCTACCAATAGGTGATATTTGAGCTTAGGATTGAATGACAGCTATGCAAAGATTCTGGGAAAGAGTGATTCAGGCAGAGAGAATATCCAGTGTAAATGTCAGAATAACCAGAGGGAGGGACGTACACATGAGATTAGATAAATAGGCAGGCAGGGGCCAGATCACAGAATCCTGTAGGGATGGCAAAAAGTTTGAATCAATCTCTGTCTCTGTCTGTTTCTCCCTTCTCCCTTCCCCTACCTCTCATTCTAAGAGTGATGATAAGCCACTGGAGTTGTAAGGAAGAGAATGACACCTCCTAACGGATATTTGGCTGCTGTGTGGTCGGCAACTTTTGGAAGGACTTAGAAGACAAATTCAGAAGACAAACTTAAGCTTGTGCCACTGGCCTGGGAAGAAGCTTCTTTATTCGGAGGTGGACCCAACTGGGAGCTCTGGCCGCGCGTTCAGGTTAACTAGGCGGTTGCTATGAACGGGCAGCTTGGCGGTTGCTAGGGCTGGAGCGGGCTGGGGCTCCACGCAGGGCGACGCCTAGGCGGCTGGAGCGGGGGCGGAGCCAGGAGGGTGACGGCGCGCGCCGCGCGTTCACAGGAAGTCGCTCTGAGGCCGAGAGGGACGCGAGCGGAAGTGACGTACGTCGTGCACACGTGGTCCGGCGTGGTTCAGGCGGGTGTCTTCGGCCGGGCTTGGGAACATAAAAGTTTGTTTCACCACGTAAGCCGGACCTCGCACTCCGGTCCCGGTCTCGTCGCCAAGATGGTGAAGCCCAAGTACAAAGGACGGAGCACCATCAACCCGTCCAAGGCCAGCACAAACCCAGGTACAGGCGGCAGGGCTGATCGAGGGTGGAGCAATAGTGCACTGTGTACTTCTGCCTTTTGTAGATCGAGTGCAGGGAGCAGGAGGCCAAAACATGAGGGACCGGGCCACCATCCGGCGCCTGAATATGTATAGGCAAAAGGAGCGCAGGTGAGCACTGGGTGCTGTCATCCTTTCTCTTTGTCAACCAATATCTGTTCTTTCCTCAATTTAGGAACAGTCGTGGTAAAATAATTAAACCCCTGCAATATCAATCAACGGTGGCTTCTGGCACAGTGGCAAGAGTAGAGCCAAATATTAAATGGTTTGGTGAGTATTATCCCCTGTTACTTTGCTCTACACTAAGTGGCAACATTCTTTATTTGTAAAACAGGAAACACACGTGTGATTAAGCAGTCATCATTACAAAAATTTCAAGAGGAAATGGATACAGTTATGAAGGATCCATACAAAGTTGTCATGAAGCAAAGCAAGTTACCAATGTCTCTTCTCCATGATCGAATCCGGCCTCATGTAAGATGTAGGATATCCCTGGTGATGGAATTTAGTTTTACCTGTTATTCTCCTTTCTCTTCAGAACTTGAAGGTGCACATTCTTGATACTGAAAGTTTTGAAACTACATTTGGCCCTAAGTCACAGAGGAAACGACCAAACTTATTTGCAAGTGATATGCAGTCTCTTATCGAAAATGCTGAAATGTCCACTGAGAGCTATGACCAGGGCAAGGATCGTGATTTGGTAACTGAAGACACTGGTGTGAGGTACATTTTTTTTTTTGCTTCTTTGTTTTTGTCAGTTGCTCATTTGGGGTGCTTTCTTATTTAGAAATGAAGCTCAAGAAGAGATCTATAAAAAGGGACAGTCCAAAAGAATATGGGGTGAGCTCTACAAGGTAAGACTCCTAAATTCTCTCCCATTGAGTGGAGCAAACCATTTTTGCCTTTCTGAATTTTCAGGTGATAGATTCATCAGATGTTGTAGTTCAAGTTCTTGATGCTAGAGATCCAATGGGTACTCGTTCCCCTCACATTGAAACTTACCTGAAGAAGGAAAAACCTTGGAAACACCTCATTTTTGTACTTAACAAATGTGACCTTGTTCCAACCTGGGCAACAGTAAGTACAACTACTAAACCAGAATAGACTATGTTTACCAAAATGTTTTCATCTCTCCTTCTAGAAACGGTGGGTTGCTGTCCTCTCCCAGGATTATCCAACACTTGCTTTCCATGCAAGCCTTACTAACCCGTTTGGCAAGGGAGCATTCATTCAGCTTCTGCGGCAGTTTGGAAAGGTATTGAGCCCTGATCTGTTTCTCCTGGAGTTCGTGACCAGTGTTGCTTCCATTTCTGCCACAGCCCTGGCACCTGACGTTCCACGCTCTGCTGGGCTTTCCAGGCCTGCTGTGCATCCTCTGCCCATGGAGCCCATGCAGCTTCTATGTCCTCTGGTTGGAGAGGGCCCTGCCAAAATTCAAGCTTCAGATCCCTGGTCAGACGTCAGCTCCTGAGGGAAGCCGTGGAACCAGACTACCCTATCAAATTCTTAAAGCTTCATGTTCTGTACCTGTCATTTTGAATTTGTCTATTTAGTTATGTATGTGCTGTGTATTCTCTCTTTGAACAGTTGCACACTGACAAGAAACAGATCAGTGTTGGGTTCATTGGCTATCCAAATGTTGGCAAGAGCTCTGTGATAAATACATTGCGTTCTAAGAAAGTTTGCAACGTGGCTCCCATTGCAGGTGAAACAAAGGTACGTTGGGCGCAGGGTGACCTTACTTTTGCACAGGACATCTCTGACTTTTTTCTGACTTCAGGTCTGGCAGTATATTACTTTGATGCGTCGGATATTCCTGATTGACTGTCCAGGTGTGGTTTACCCCTCTGAGGACTCCGAGACAGACATTGTGCTAAAAGGAGTTGTGAGTATTTGGCCCTGATAGGCTGTTTGTGTTTGTAAGTGAGAGATTTCCTATTAACATTTAGGTTCAAGTAGAAAAAATTAAGAGTCCTGAAGACCACATTGGTGCTGTACTTGAACGAGCAAAGCCAGAATATATCAGCAAAACATACAAGATTGATTCTTGGGAGAATGCTGAGGACTTTCTTGAGAAGCTCGCTTTCCGGACTGGGAAGTTACTAAAGGTGACCCGGCGTTTGTGAGAATTTAGACTGATATTTAATTGGGAATCTCTTTGTGACCTTTCAGGGTGGAGAGCCCGACTTGCAGACTGTGGGTAAGATGGTCCTCAATGACTGGCAGAGGGGCCGGATTCCTTTCTTTGTCAAGCCACCCAATGCAGAGCCACTTGTGGCCCCCCAGGTAAGAGCAGGGTGGGCCCACCTCTGGGGAGCTATTTATTTCCCCCATTTCCACCCCTTAATAGCTTCTACCCTCCTCATCTTTGGAAGTTGTCCCAGAAGCAGCCCAGAACAATCCAGGGGAGGAAGTCACAGAAACTGCAGGTGAAGGGTCAGAATCCATCATTAAGGAAGAAACAGAAGAGAACAGTCACTGTGATGCTAACACAGAGATGCAGCAGATTCTCACACGAGTTCGGCAGAACTTTGGTAAAATCAACGTGGTGCCTCAGTTTTCTGGGGATGACCTGGTTCCTGTGGAGGTGTCAGATCTTGAGGAAGAGCTTGAGAGCTTTTCTGATGAAGAGGAGGAGGAACAGGAGCAACAAAGAGATGATGCGGAAGAGTCTTCCTCGGAGCCTGAGGAGGAAAATGTGGGAAACGACACCAAAGCCGTTATTAAAGCACTGGATGAGAAGATTGCCAAATATCAGAAGTTTCTAGACAAAGCCAAAGCCAAAAAGTTTTCAGCAGTCAGGTAATATTTTCATCTTCTCACAAATTGCAGATAGGAGGAATGTTACTTTGCTTTTCTGTTTCAGAATATCCAAGGGACTGAGTGAAAAGATATTTGCAAAACCTGAAGAACAAAGAAAAACACTGGAAGAAGATGTAGATGACAGAGGTGAAGTTAAATTATTTCAATCATTTAGATGTAAAATTCCTGTTTGTGTATTGTTTGTATCCAGCACCTTCCAAAAAGGGAAAGAAGCGGAAGGCACAAAGGGAAGAGGAACAGGAACATTCAAATAAAGCTCCCAGGGCGCTTACATCAAAAGAAGTAAGTGTCATAGGTTTTAAGTATGGCCCAAGTTTTCTTCATCTTTTCTTGCCATTTTTTACAGCGGAGGCGAGCAGTACGACAGCAACGGCCGAAAAAAGTTGGTGTGCGCTACTATGAAACACACAACGTGAAAAATAGGAACAGGAACAAAAAGAAGACCAATGACTCAGAGGGACAGAAACACAAACGCAAAAAATTCAGACAAAAGCAGTAATGTTTAAAAGGTTTTTATTAAATTATACAAAAACAGGCAGTTAGAAATTGTGTTTTCTTCCTGCCCCATTG